AGCTTAACATCCTCTGGGGTGTACTTTGTGCTGAGACTGGTTCTAGGGACACAGATATGAATCAAACACTGAACCTGTCAAACAGGGGCTTACAATTTGGTAGGGGAGACATATAAGTAAATAGATACTGACTGTAGAGTGATGAGTAGTTACAAATTGGGAAGCACAAGGATTAATAGGAGCATGGAAGGGGTTTTGTGTCTTCCTTTAAACAAACTTTTATACAGTATTTACTTGTTTTTTTTTTTTTTGAAACTGAGTCTTGCTCTGTTGCCCAGGCTGGAGTGTAATGGTGCGATCTTGGCTCACTGCAACCTCTGCCTCTGGCGTTGAAGCGATTCTCCTGCCCCAGCCTCCCAAGAAGCTGGGATTACAGGCACTCGCCATCATGCCTGGCTAATTTTTGTATTTTTGTAGAGACAGGGTTTCACCACGTTGGCCAGACTGATCTTGAACTCCTGACCTCAGGTGATCCACATGCCTCATCCTCCCAAAGTGCTGGGATTACAGGCATGAGCCACTGCACCCGGCCAGTATTTACTCTTATATCCAAATAGAATATGCATTCATCAATTCTTCCTTTTTTTCATTCAGTTCACTTATAATTTATTGAGCATATATCCTAGACCAAAGTGAGTGGCAGTGGAGTTGGACAGGAGAAGAGAAATTTAAAAAGCAAAAAAGTAAAATTTATCAGGCTTTGTAACTACTTGCCCAGGAGAAAGACACAAGAGTTAAGAATGAATCCAAGATTTTTGGCTTGGGCATCTGGGTGGATGATGGTGCCATTCGCCAAGTCAGGAAACGGGTATCTTTTTGGCCTGAATTTTAAAAACTAATTTTAAAGAGCAAAGAATATTTTGCTTGGGGTGCTAGTGCTTAAACTCAGTTGAAAAAAGATTCTTAGAATATTGGCTTTCTACAGGATGTAGACAGTATAAAAATGAAAGTGGGGAGGTCTACCAGGTTGGGAATAGACATTTTACGGTTGCTAGCTAATAGGGGAAATCAATGAAAAATTGAGATGAGGGTAGCCAAATCAATTGACAGAAGCCCAAGGGAGATTAAAATGAACAAGAGATTTACAGTACAAGAGAGGAAAACAGGTGAGAGACATTTTAGAAGCAGAGGGCAAACTAGAATTTTCTTTCCCTACTTCCCCTCTGACAGTCGTGTTTGTTTTTGGTTCTGATGTTTGCACCCTAGAGGCTGACTGGGATCAAATATGGGGCATCTGTAAACAGAATGATTCCATAGCCCCCACTGTGTAATAATTTCCTTCCTTCAGAGCCTTACTAGTTGCTTACCTTTAAGTTGTTTATGAATTTCAGGACAACCCGTTGGCTATTCTCTTCTCTGGCTTGGCATATATATATATGTATGTATTTTTTTTTCATTTTTGTTTTGTGGAAACGGAGATTCCCTTATATTCCTGCTCTCAGGTGCGGGTCCGAGTGACAAGAACGTTCACGTATCTTCGGGAGAGAACGAAAAGGTGCTCGGGTCTGGCGGGGGCGGGGAACGCCAGGGGTTGGTGGGAACTGAGGGGCTTCCGGTTCCCGGGAAGCGGAGTCCCGGGCCGGCCGCGGGCCGCGGGCTACGCAGGGAGCACGGGGCCCTCGCCGCCCCCAGGCCGCGCTCCTTAGCGTTCCCTGCGGCTCGTGCCCAGCGCGGCCGCCGCAGTCCCGACGCCGTAGCCGGACGTGGGGTCCAGGGGGCGCTGTGGCCCAGCGGCGCCGGCGGCAGGAGCGGCCACCCGACGCTGGAGGCTTCGCTGAGGATCCCCGCCTGCCGCACCTCGGTCGTCCCGCCGCAGCCTTGCGCCCCCGGCCCGGCTCGGCGGCGCTCCTCCGGGATCCGCGTGGCTGCCGCGGCCCGGGCGCCGATGCGGCTGGGCGGGTGCCGGGCCTTAGCAGCAGTAGCAGCCGCAGCTGCGGCTACCGCAGCTCCTACAGGAGTGGGAGGTTTCGCGGCGGCGCCTGGGGCCGCGCCGGTGCCCTCCGGAGGAGGCTTTCGGCTCAGGGACGACCCCCGTGGCCATGCTGAAGCGGAGGCGGCCGCTGCTCGAGGTGAGTGTGGCGCGGCGTGGTCCGGGGCTCGCCATGACTGAATTATCCTTGTCCTTGATTATAGAGATTCATGAATTACACACATAACACTATTCTCTGGAGTAGCTGTGAAGCTCTACGAGGCTGTGAGGTTGGAGGCGCTTCTCCCTGCCTGTTAAGCTGCTCCCATCGCATCACGACAGGATGGACTTTATTTTTCTCTTTTCAATTAAATCTTTACAACAGTTCGAATGCTCTTTCCAGAATGCATCAGTTCAAAGGCTTTGTTGATTTCCTCAAAAGACAGATTGTGAGTCACAAATTCATCAACTTTTATCTTTTTGGACATATATTCAGACACCAACTTTGGGACACTTTCTACATTCTTCCATCCTCCAAAGGCAGTGCCTTTCTATGTGTGACCTGTTACCAGCTGGAATGGACGAGTGGCAGTTTCTTCACCTGAAGCGGCTACTCTAGCCACCACGCTGATGCCCCAGCCCTTGTGACACGCCTCAAGTGCTGCTCTCATGACCTTCACATTACCAATACATTCAAAGGAATAGTCCATAGAGTCGGGCACCGTGTTAGCCAGGATGGTGTTGATCTCCTGACCTCGTGATCCGCCTGCGTCGGCCTCCTGCAGTGCTGGGATTACAGGCGTGAGCCACTGTGCCCGGCCTTGATGACATTTTTCTAAGTTGCTTTGATTCTTTATGAATAAAAACCTTTTAGACATTTTTCTTATTTTCTCTTGAATGTGTTTTTGTTTGTTAATA